TGGCCATGTCAGGCCACCACCCGCCCATTCTTCAAAACTCCCTTCAGTCCTCACCTCCCATGCCTCCCCTGAGCTCCCCCAGTCCCAGGCTGCTTCTCTCTGGTGGTGTTGCCATTACCCATCTCTTCTATTAAACAGAGTGACCCAAGAGTGGAGAGTGGGTTTTGACTTTGTATCCCTGGTGCTTGACTCATAAGTAGGTGCTCAACAAAAATTTTTTCTTTTTTTGAGATGGAGTCTTGTTCTGTTGCCCATGCTGAAGTGCAGTGGCATGATCTCGGCTCACTGCAACTTCTGCTTCTTGGGCTCAAGTGATTCTCACGTCTCAGCCCCCACCCCAGCTGGGATTACAGGCACCTACCACCACGCCCAGCTAATTTTTTTTTTTTATTTTTAGTGGAAATGGGGTTCTGCCATGTTGGCCAGGCTGGTCTTGAACTCCTGACCTCAAGTGATCCACCTGCCTCGGCCTCCTAAAGTGTTGGGATTACAGGCATGAGTCACCATGCCTGGCCAACAAATGTTTGTTGAATGAAGAAATGTTGGTTAGCAGGTTGAATTGTTGGCTCGTGGTTAGTTGGATAGTTTATGGTTGACTGGTTGATTAGATAATTCAATGAGTTAATAGCTGGTTAACAGGAGAATCAGTTAGTTGGTTTTTGATAGGTTAGTCAAAGGGTTAGTAAGCCACCGGGCATGGTGGCTCACGCCTGAAATCCCTGCACCTTGGGAGGCTGAGGCTGGAGGATTGCTTGAGTCCAGGAGTTTGGGACCAGCTTGGGTAACATGGCAAAACCCCATCTCTACAAAAAATAAGAAAAAATAGCCGGTCATGGTGGCATGCTCCTGTAGTCCCAACTACTTGGGAGGCTGAGGTGGGAGGATCACTTGAACCCTGGGAAGTCTAGGCTTCAGTGAGCTTTGACTGTGCCACTGCACTTCAGCCTGGGTGACAGAGTGAGACCCTGTCTCAAAAAAAAAAAAAAAAAAAAAAAAGAAAGAAAAAGAAAAGAAACAGGCGTTAGTGAGTTGTTAGCTATTTAGTTCCTTGGTTAGCAGATTACTTAGGGGATCTGGTTGGCTGTCAGTTTCTTGCTTTGTAGGCTGGCTTTCTTGGGCCCCTCTTCTTAGTCTGTACCCTCTCCTTGAGCTCTCTCATCTATGCCCATGGCTCAGATGACAATCTGTGATTTGCTGTCCTCCAAATGTGTCTGTAAGTGAGACCACATGACCAGCTGCCTCCTCACTGGCCATCCCACCCAAGTGTCTAGCGGGCTCCTCACACTCAACATGTCCAGAAAGGGCCTCCTTGTCCATTCTCCCACAGCTTCTCTGCTGTGCCCCACGCTAGTCATTCCGCTGCCCTAGCCAGGACCTGAGGGCATCGCTGAGCTGCCCCGCTCCCTTCCCTCTCTAACCGAACACCAAGCCTGTCAGCTTGACTGTGCTCTTGTGGCCATTGGCACTGCCATCTCTGTGGCTCAGGCTGCCACCACTTCTCCACCCATCTGTGGAGAAGCTGATGCTCACCCTGCCTCCACTCCACTTCCTCCATCCTGGCCTCCGCAGGGGAGGCAGCTCTCCTGCTGAAATCCTCCACTTGGCCCATGGCCCTCTGGTAGAGTTCAGACTCCCTAATGTGGGCCATGAGGCCTTCTGCCACCTGGCTCTGGCCCCTCTCTGCCCATCTCATGCCACCTCCACTCCTCCGTGGCCAGCCCATTCCTGCACATTGGATACTGCCTTAGTTGCAGGCCTTTGCACATGTCAGTCCTACGCCCAGAGTGATCCCTGCCTCCCTGGAGGCTCCTTTACCCTCCAGCCTTCTTTTCTTGACCTAAATTTCTCTTTCTCTGGGAGCCTCCTACCCCCTCCTCTAGGCCATTCACTTCCTCCACATGCCCCACAGTGCCCACTCTTTCAGCTGGGGCAATGCTCATCACACTGCATAGTAATTGCTCAATTGATTGCTTTTCTTCCCACGGGCTGGATTGTACCAGTGTCCTTTACTGCAGTGACTGAACATTCTAGGCATAGTGGATTCAAGAAATCTTGAGTTCATTGGCTGGTTGGTGGTTATCTGTTGCTTACTGTGTCTTGTTTCTGTCCCTGGGCTCGGGCCACTGTCTCAGGTCCACCCGTGGCTCCAAAATGGTCTCCTGGTCCGTGATAGCAAAGATCCAGGAAATATGGTGCGAGGAAGATGAGAGGAAGATGGTGCGAGAGTTCTTGGCCGAGTTCATGAGCACATATGTCATGATGGTGAGTGGGTGGGCAGCACGAAGTGGGTGGGGCCAGGTGAGCTGCCACAGCATCTGCTCCTCAGGAGTGGCTGACCAGGATGCTCCAGCTGTGTCTCTTCACCATCACGGACCAGGAGAACAACCCAGCACTGCCAGGAACACACGCGCTGGTGATAAGCATCCTCGTGGTCATCATCAGGGTGTCCCATGGCATAAACACAGGATATGCCATCAATCCATCCCGGGACCCGCCCCCCAGCATCTTCACCTTCATTGCTGGCTGGGGCAAACAGGTCTTCAGGTACTGCCCCTGCCCAGGCCCATTCCTTTGAGCCCCTCAGCAGGCCTCTGCCTCTTGCCTGCAGCGATGGGGAGAACTGGTGGTGGGTGCCAGTGGTGGCACCACTTCTGGGTGCCTCTCTAGGTGGCATCATCTACCTGGTCTTCATTGGCTCCACCATCCCACGGGAGCCCCTGAAATTGGAGGACTCTGTGGCGTATGAAGACCACGGGATAACCGTATTGCCCAAGATGGGATCTCATGAACCCATGATCTCTCCCCTCACCCTCATCTCCGTGAGCCTTGCCAACAGATCTTCAGTCCACTCTGCCCCACCCTTACATGAATCCATGGCCCTAGAGCACTTCTAAGCAGAGATTATTTGTGATCCCATCCCTTCCCCAATAAAGCAAAGCTTGTCCCACAGCAGTACCCCCACTTCCTGGGGGCCTCCTGTG